GCCTCGATCTCATCGTTTTCTTTAACCGGTCCAACTCCCTTTGGCGTCCCAGTCAAGATAATATCTCCTTCTTCCAAGGTTATGATCTTAGAAACATAGCTGATGATGTAGGGGATGGAAAAAATCATGGAGGATGTCTCACCCTCCTGTCTGAGTTCGCCGTTGACCTTGAGCCAGAGCTTCAGCTTGTGAGGGTCAGGGATCTTCTCCTTGGGCACGAACGCGCTGACCGGGCAGGACGCCGTGAAGCTCTTCGCCAGAGTCCAGGGCAGCCCCTTCTTCTTGCACTCGTCCTGCACGTCCCGGGCGGTCATATCCAGGCACAGGGCATAGCCGCCCACGTAGTCCATGGCCGCAGCCTCGGGGACTGCGCGGCAGCGCTTGCCCATCACCACGCCCAGCTCCAGCTCGTGGTGCAGGTTGCGAGTGTACGCGGGCATGAGGATGGGCGAGCCCTCGGGCGCGTAGGCCGTGGACGGCTTCAGGAACAGCACGGGCTCGCTCAACACCGCGCTGCGCATCTCCCTGACGTGGTCCGCGTAGTTCCTCCCCACGCAGACGATGTTCTTTCCCCACTCCCAGAAGCGGGACAATGGCCTGGATGCTGCCATGATTCCCATCAAGTGCCCCTGTAGTCACGTGGGCTGGGCCGGTCAGCTGATGCCTACGGCATCCCGGAGAGGACCAACTGCCTCGGAACGCTGTCCCCCGCAGCGACGGCCCGTTCCACCTCGCGATCTGCCGGGTACCCGGGCGGCGTGGCGCTCGGCCTCCAGGGATCCACTGTGCGGTGCCAAAAAAGAGGCGGAGGCTCGCGGCACAGCTCTCCCGGCGCAGCTCTCGGGCCGCCGCCGCCGCTCCCAGGCCCGTCTCCCGGCCCGTGGCAGTCGGGGCTCGCGGACAAAACAAGTTGAGCGCGAGCGCGTTGATTGGTTGGCGGACGGTGCGAGGTGGACGCTGATTGGCTGAGGGCAGCGCGAGGCGGGCGCTGATTGGCTGCGACGCGCCGACGCCGGTGTTTTGCAGTCCTGGGCAGCTCGGCAGTCCAGCCCGGCCCGGGTCATGGTGGTGGGCCGAGGGCTGCTCGGCCGCCGCAGCCTCGCCGCGCTGGGAGCCGCCTGCGCCCGCCGAGGCCTCGGTGGGTGCGGCGGGGCGGTGCGGGCCGGGGGAGCTGCCCGCTGAGTTGTGCTCTGTGTCTGCAGGTCCAGCCCTGCTGGGAGTTTTCTGCCACACAGATTTGCGGAAGAACCTGACCGTGGACGAGGGCACCATGAAGGTAGAGGTGCTGCCTGCCCTGACCGACAACTACATGTACCTGGTCATTGATGATGAGACCAAGGAGGCTGCCATTGTGGATCCGGTGCAGCCCCAGAAGGTGCGCATGGCTGTGCCTGGCTCTCCCTGCCCCAGGCCTTTGTCCTTCCCCGGGGCCACTGCAGGTCGTGGACGCGGCGAGAAAGCACGGGGTGAAACTGACCACAGTGCTCACCACCCACCACCACTGGTAAGTGCCGCGTCTCACCTGGGGGTGTGGGACAGGCAGCCCAGGTCTCCTGTTTGACTTCTAGGGACCATGCTGGCGGGAATGAGAAACTGGTCAAGCTGGAGTCGGGACTGAAGGTGTACGGGGGTGACGACCGTATCGGGGCCCTGACTCACAAGATCACTCACCTGTCCACACTGCAGGTAAGGAGTGAGCCCTGGAGGTGCTCCAGCGTGGGAGCACACGCGGTCGCCTGCTTTGTTGAAGGTGGGGTCTCTGAACGTCAAGTGCCTGGCGACCCCGTGCCACACTTCAGGACACATTTGTTACTTCGTGAGCAAGCCCGGAGGCTCGGAGCCCCCTGCCGTGTTCACAGGTGCGTGTTCGAGTGTGGGTGGGGGCGGGGGTGGCCCCCACCTCGTGGCTGTCCTTGTTTCCAGGTGACACCTTGTTTGTGGCTGGCTGCGGGAAGTTCTATGAAGGGACTGCGGATGAGATGTGTAAAGCTCTGCTGGAGGTCTTGGGCCGGCTCCCCCCGGACACAGTAGGCAGCGCCTCCCTGCGGGCCGGGGTGTGCTTCCGAGCTCACCTGTCACCTCTCTCCTCAGAGAGTCTACTGTGGCCACGAGTACACCATCAACAACCTCAAGTTTGCACGCCACGTGGAGCCCGGCAATGCCGCCATCCGGGAGAAGCTGGCCTGGGCCAAGGTGAGTGGGGCCGTCACTGCGCAGTGCCTTCCTCCCGTGATAAAGTGGTGCGTTTCTCTTGCAGGAGAAGTACAGCATCGGGGAGCCCACAGTGCCATCCACCCTGGCAGAGGAGTTTACCTACAACCCCTTCATGAGAGTGAGGTGAGGCCCAGGGCAGGTGGTGGGCGCGGGCCCACAGCCTGCAGCCCGGTGCTGGCCTCCGCAGGGAGAAGACGGTGCAGCAGCACGCAGGTGAGACGGACCCGGTGACCACCATGCGGGCCGTGCGCAGGGAGAAGGACCAGTTCAAGATGCCCCGGGACTGAGGCCGCCCTGCACCTTCAGCGGATTTGGGGATTAGGCTCTTTTAGGTAACTGGCTTTCCTGCTGGTCCGTGCGGGAAATTCAGTCTTGATTTAACCTTAATTTTACAGCCCTTGGCTTGTGTTATCGGACATTCTAATGCATATTTATAAGAGAAGTTTAACAAGTATTTATTCCCATAACTTCCCCTTGCAGACTGTTTTCTTCTGGCCTTTAGGCCTCTGCTTGTCCCCTCGGGCCTCCTTCCTCCTCCGTGAGCCACTGCAGTCCCCCCACCCACGCTTCAGGTCAGGCGTGAGCCGGTGCCTTTGCTGTGGCCTTGGCTGGGTGCTGATGGGACTGTCAGGCCCACTGCTGCGGTCGGTACCTTTGCAGCCTGTGCTTGTGGTCTGATCTGCTCAGGCCCCCGGCAGGGAGAGGTGGCCGCGTCTTCTTCCTGGAGGCGGCCAGATCGCGCGACCTCCAGGCAGTGCTCCTACTCGGCAGCACCCACCTGCCTCTGCTTGAGAAAGCACAAACCGCCCTCTGGGGAAGCAGCCAGCTGGGGAGTGCTCTCGGCCTGTGACCCCGGGAGGGCTGGGTAGGTGGCCACATGTCCTGCCCCGGCTCTGGGTGTGGCTGGTGGCAGAGGGTCTATGAGGGAAGGGCAGGACAAAGGCAACCCCTAAGGCTAATCTGAAATTTAGGGCTGGGCGTGGTGGCTAAGCCTGTGATCCCAGCACTTTGGGAGGCCGAGGCGGGTGGATCACGAGGTCAGGAGATCGAGTCCATCCTGGCTAACATGGTGAAACCCCGTCTCTACTAAAAATACAAAAAATTAGCCAGGTGTGGTGGCAGACACCTGTAGTCCCGGCTACTCGGGAGGCTAAGGCAGGAGAATGGTGTGAACCCAGGAGGCGGGGCTTGCAGTGAGCCGAGATAGCGCCACTGCACTCCAGCCTGGGAGACAGAGCAAGACTCTGTCTCAAAAAAAAAAAAATATGAAATTTAATAATAATCTTTTTAAAAAGTTACCTGGGCAGGGTGGTGTGCAGCTGTAGTCCTAGCTACTCAGGAGGCTGAGGCAGGAGGATCGCTTGAGCCCGGGAGTCCAAGGCTGCAGTGAGCATTGCTTGTGCCACTGCATTCTGGCTTGGGGAACAGGGAGACCCTGTCTCAAAGAAATTAATTAATCATGCAGTTGAGTGGTATTTAGTCCATTCACAATGCTGCAGCCGCCTCTCGCGTGTTCTGAAACATTTGACCTATTCACTGACTGACTGACTGCTCTGTCAGTGAGCTGTGAGGGGAGGTGACTCTGTGTGGGGCCCACACCCTCTGCCACCTGGTCCTATAGACAGACTCTTCTGAGTGGAGGGGCAGAGCGGCCCTGGGACCTAGGAGCAAGCCTGGCCCGAGGCTTGTGGATTGAAGAGGAAGGCTGGCACTGCACTTCAGACCACATGCATGCCCTCCCCCCGGAGGGGTCACTGGTCTGTTCGCATACTCGCAGACCCCTCTGGGATGCCACGGAAGCCAGGCGTGTGTGAGGAGGCAGGGCAGACTGCTTCTCCGGCTTTCTTCTCCCACTACCCCCGCCCCAGCGCAAAGAGTTTGTTCTATTGTTCAGCAAATATTCTTAGGCCAGAATCTTAAATGTTTCCATTCTATAACAAACACTGTGCTCATTTGTCAACCAATAAGTAATT